ATGCTGTTTTCTTTTGATTTTAAAATAATTTAAAAATAAAACATTTTTGTGGGTCCTTAAAATATCACGGGCCCTAGGCACTGTGCCTACCGAGTCTACTGGGTAAGTCAGCCCTGCTTGGGACAGGGAGATTAGATTGGGGGAGAAGGACTCCTCTTCATGTCTTAGTGGGACAGTTTTAAGTTAATCAATTATTTCTTATTTCACTTATACTACCCACGTTCTCATTTTCTGGTTCCCCACCCCCTGCCCAGCACATTAATACTATGAATCGGATGTGAATGTCATTGGGGTGGAAATGGAGACAGATCAGAGAGATGGAATCGCACCCTTTCCCAGAAGACCAAGGTTTTCGTATGGGGCTCTGCTCATCAAGCTTAACTTCTTCATTCATTGGGATGTTTTCCCAAGTAACTCTCCATTACTCATGCAAATGAGATTTTGAAAAGTCTGTCCTGTCAGACATTGTCAGACATGCACCAAACATGTTTGAATCCCATTTAGACTCAAGACAGGGCTCCCTATATTTAAAAAACGTTAGGGTTATTTTTATTAATCTTTTCTTTTGATCTGTAAGAATACCTTAAAAGATGAAGAATGAGAATAAGGGGTGTTTATAAGTAGATATTGTTATTTCCACTGTCTGTGCCTTAAGTTAGGCTCTTACCAGCTTTCACTTGGATCCTTACAGTGTCTTCACGACCAACTTTCAGTTTTTACCTCCACTAAAGTTTATTCACCAGACACTAGTATTAATTTATTTTAAAATTTGGCTGGGGCCGGGCATGGTGGTTCACACCTGTAATCCCAGCACTTTGGGAGGCTGAGCGGGTGGATCATGAGGTCAGGAGTTCAAGACCAGCCTGGCCAACATAGTGAAACCCCATCTCTACTAAAAATACAAAAATTAGCCGGGCATGATGGTACACACCTGTAGTCCCAGCTACTTGGGAGGCTGAGGCAGGAGAATCGCTTGAATCTGGGAGGTAGAGGTTGCAGTGAGCTGAGATCATGCCACTGCACACCAGCCTGGGCGACAGTGTGAGACTTCATCTAAAAAAAAAAAAATTTGGCTGGATACCTCCTGACTGCAGGATATAGTCGAATTCCAAACCGTAGATAGCATAGAGGGTTCTTCATAATTTGACCTTACTAGCATTATTTTTTTCTTTTTCCTTCTAATCTATTCACCAGTTGTATCAGTCAGTTAATGCTATGTAACAAACTCTCAAAACTAAGGGCTTAGTACCAAACAATATTACTATAGCTCTCACCTTTGTGGATTGGCTGGAGTCAGCTAATCTAGGCTGGGTTCTATTCTGGCTGGAGACTTTAGCTTGGTCAGCTCTGTTCCATGTGGCACATTTAGACCAGAGACCTCCATGCAATTTTATCCCCCTGGAACTAGTGGATTGACTAGGCATGCACTTCTCATAGTAACAGAAGAAGTTCAAAAGAGCAACCTGCAAGCTCTTGAGTCCTAGGGTAGGAATTGGCGCATCGTTACTTTTGGCCCATTTTACTGGCTAAAGCAATAAAATGGATAAATCCAGAGACTCATGGATACATCCAGAGTCAGGAGGCAGAAAAATAAACTTTGCCTCTTGATGGAAAAAATCTGCAAAGTCACATGGCAAAAGGTGTGGACAGAGTGAGAGGTGAAAAATTGAGGCTGTTAATACAAAATTTACCACACCAGCAATCCACTGAATTTTAAAATTTCCTGAACATACCATGTCTGTTTATGAAAGGGATGATAAGGATTCATTCCAGGTCATTGAGTCATGAGGAAGCTTGGAAAGTTTATTATTGCTTAAAGACTGTCGTGATGTCTCTTGCTTCTTGGTTCTGTGACTTCTTTGGTCCTTCCCTCACTGATTCTGTTAATCCAGACAGCCTTTCCATACCACCTACATGATAAGAGTCTGTTTCTGATGCTTCCAACTGAAAACCTTGACTGAATAGCTTGATAACTTGAATAATCTCATTGCTTCTGCCCAAAGATTGTCTTTCTTGCAAAGTGAGAGAAGAGAAATGAAAGAAGTGAATAATGTGGTAAAAGTTTCCACACCTTCATATAAATGAAATTAATGGAGTGATTTCCTTTTTGAATTAGAATCTGGCTGTGAGCAAAACCATGTTAGAGAACCAAATAAGCACACAACCATGGGGCTCATCACTACCCCTTGGAAGTGCATCTGGGGATGGGGAGTGAGGGAGCCAATGTGAAGATGCTTTCCATCCTAACCCTGTTTGAGTACAGTAAGTGGCACGTGTGCACCTGCCCCAGGGGAAGAGAAAGGATCTCAAAATCAATCTAAGGAGTGTTTCTCCACTTGCAGTTCTCTTTGTATCCACTGGACACATTTAGTTTCTACTTCTTTCTTAAGAACTATTTTAAGGAAGTGCTGCCTTCTATTCTAAATATAATATTCCCCTTCCTTGCCCGAACTCCTTGGTACAAGTTTACTTTGTGCCTCTCTTACGACATGTATTATTGTTATTTATCTACACATCAATATATATGTTCATCTAGGCTGTGACTACCTTAGTGATCATAATAGACTTTTGTCTTTCTATTTTTAGTAGGATGGATCAAATGAATGCTGAATTTGTTTTATAAGACCATAATCTGGAGGCAAGATTATTTATCTTTTGCTTTTTCATCCTTCACATCACCTCATATAATTCCTTGGACTTAGAAGTCACTCTATAAATAAATATTTGTTGAATGATGTAAACAAAAATATGCTTACTCTTGAGGCTCTGAATTTTATTATTGAAGTATTTATTTATGTTATTAAATCCTCTGTGAGATTAGGAGGCTTAAGAGAATATTCTTATGGATTCTTCTTAAAATTTATCATTTCCTCTCCCAGATCCATACGAGAAAAATTTGGAGGAGATGGAATTTAGTATGGAGAAGAGATGACTGATGGCTGATTATTAATGCTCTTTCACAGGTGATATGAATCAATCACTCTTCATCTTAATTTGGCATCACTTTGTTTCCTTTTCTCATTCAAGGATATTTCTTTAATGGGAAAAATGTACCTCAAAACATCACCTATGCAAGCAGAAACACCTGAGATACAAGCAGAGTATAAATTCCAGATGGGTGCTGAGGAATCGCAAATGGTAAAGTCTTTAATAAAAATCCTCCTTGCCTCAAGCATTCTTGCACATTTACTTTTTCCAACAGAGCGTGCATAAGGAACTTTCTGAAACCATGTCAAGTATTCTCCAGATTGAACAAGAGGATATAGAATGGGGACCCTCAGAAGCAGAAAGCATAGTATTTAAACCTCAGGAAATTTCGCAAGTTCAGCCAGCAGAGGAATTAAGTAAACCTTTGGAAGATGGACAGCCCACAAGTGATTCAAAAGAAGCCAAGTGGGTGTCTTTAACGGTAAGAAACTATTTATGTTGGAAACACCTAAGCTCTTAACAGCACACTTTATATTTTCTTAAAGGCAAAATCACCAGAATTCTTGCAAATCGAAGGAAAAGAAATTAAGCGAATGCGGAAACGTAAATCACTGAGACCAAGAAAGTCTTCAAAACCTCTTTGTGATAAAAAACTACATAAAAAGTAATTTTCTTAAATTTATAATTTTTCTATTGGAAAGGAGCTCACTTTCTTTTCTCTGTTGCAGAATTCCACAAGACTACTCCATGCCGCACCTTCATGATCTGTGCACCACCATCCCAGCCCAGGAGCTGCCTGTTGACTTGCGCCTGGCTTCTCGAGTGTATCACACTGCTAACAGGAAAGGCCACGATACCCTGCTTGGAAAATTTGGAACCTCTTTCTTAGATGATCGCTTTACAGATGAAGAACAAACAGATAGGTAAGAGTTCCACTGGTAATTTGATTTTAAGCAAAGCAAACTTATTGTTCTTATCACATTGTAGAATATTGTATGGAATTCCTGTTATGGATGACAACCAAGAATATGTCCATATTCCTCCGACACCGCAAGGGATACCACCTGAATTGGCACAAGGAACTAGAGAGCGTGCTCACAAACCACACTTGGAAGTCTTGGGAGAGGAAGTAAGAACTTTCTTTAATATTAGTTTTTTTGTATTTCTAATAACCTTTTATGTTATTTTCAAAGATGTATGCTTATCCAGAATTCACGAAGTTGTTTTGGAATACAGCTGCACCTAAATTCTCTGTTCCAGAATCTGTCATGAAGGAAACTCTATATCCAAAATATGAGGTAACATACCGAATGGGTTTTCTCTATTATTGCATAATTTAAAATTGTTATCTTTTTATCACAGAGTGTTCAAGCAAGCAGACTTTTAACTGATAAATTGTCATATAAAAGCAGTGTCATTACTTTACATCAACATAGCAGAACAAATTTTTGGGTATGTACAATTTTTGTTCTTAATTAGGATTGTAATGTATATTTTTCATTTGATTATTTCACAGTGTTTCTTACCAAGAAAATCTGCATCATTTGAAAGTATCCAAAAATGGTTTAGTGCACAACCTACACAACTAAGGGTATTATAATTTTACAGTTTTTACTCTCTAAACGTTTTTTCTACCTCTTTGCTTGCTTACTAAGCGAGTAAAATCTTCTGTAGACTTGAGGAAGGAGAAGATCATAGCTCCTTTGGAAATCAAGAATGATATGCAAAGCAGTATAAAAGAGGTTATGTTTCAGAAAGCAAAGGAATTGAAACGTCAGCTCCAGCTCACTAAGCAAAATAAAACTGAGGAGCCCAACTATGTGAAAGAAAGTATAGATGACATCTTTGATAACATGTGCGAAAAACACAGTTTGAGAAATCTCTCTTTGACTCTCATTGAAGCGTCTAAAAAAGCTGGCATTAGTTACATTGTTTATCCCAAGAAAAAGAAGATGAGATGGAAGAAAAGATTGAAACAACAAAAACTTATATTCGTGCATGAAGAGTTATCCAAGCCTCCAAAATCTCTTGAAAGGTCTTGTTTAAGTGATTTTCTTATAGTTTAAGTAATTTAAAAAAATCACTCTTTTAAAAACTAGATCAGCATCTCATGGAATACTTCCGGGACAGAAGAAATATTTGTTCAAAGTTCCATTATATGAACGTCAAATACGGTGTCCCAGTTTACCTTTGTATTTAAATTTTGAAAAATTCGTCCAAGCTAAGGGAGGAATTCCAGAAAATATTGATCCTCGGACATGGGCTCTTGATAGGCTCATTGAGTACAAAGATGCGAGCATACCTGTAAAAGAGAAAGATGATAAAATATCAGTTCCTGAAGACCCACCTGAAAGAGTGAAAGAACCACCAAAACTAAAATTAAATGATTATGTGGAGTCTGATCTTCCACAAGAGGTCATTAAATATTATGAATCTGAAGTGAAGATTTTGACTGAAGAAATAAATGATAAGACAAAATATCCTGCATTTGCATATTGTAGGCGTGGAGCTATTTATAGGAAACTGGGAAAGTTGCAGAGTGCCATGAATGATCTGCAGAGAGTAAGTTTTCTTTAACCAAAATAGTAATATTCACTTTAACTGAATTTTTACATATATTTTCTAGGTAATACTCTTGGAACCATTGTTTCTCAATGCCTATTGGCATCGACATTTAATTTATCTTTTCCAAGACAAAATTAATGAAGCTTTGGATGACTTGAATTATATACATAAATATAATAAAAATAATACAGGTGGGTTGTCTGTAGAGACAGTTATATTACCTACTCCAAATTTTATCTTTTTAATTTTCTTTAGAGGCATATTTGTCAAAAGCAGAAATTTACAGGGGAAAAAAAGACATAACTTTGGCAATTCTAAACTATACCCAGGCAATTAAATCCACGCCCACAGATGCTGATATCTATTTCAGGAGGGGTGAGATGTATGAAATAACAAACAAAGTACTGGCCATTGATGACTTTTCGAAAGTAAGCTTTATCACATATAATTCTACCATTTATGATGTTTATGTACCTCCCGCTGTCCCTATAGTGTATTTTTTATGATCCCAAAAGAACAGATGCATTATTGAAACGTGGGCTGTTTTATTGTGAAAATGAAAACTGGTTTGCAGCCATAGAGGATTTTACAGCCTTGTTAAATATAGATCACCAAAATTCTCAAGCAAGGTAAGAATGATTTTAGATGTCGTTTTAAAATTAGTACTTGTTAAAACAAACTTTTTTTTCCTAGGACATACCGAGGGATTGCATATGTTAAATGGAAATTTTATAAAGAAGCAACTCAAGATTTTTCTGCTGCAATTCACTTAGATCCTAATAACTGGTTAGCGTTGTATTATCGAGGTTGCTTATTCAGAAAGAGTAACCCTTTTAGAGCGCTACAGGATTATAGTGTTTCAGGTACTTTGCCTTCAATTACATGTATATAGCAATGAATGAAATACATTTTTTTAAACTTTTTAAGCACTCATAAATGATGGCTATGAGAATCTTGGTTGTTTTCTACATCGGGGAATAGTCTATGCACATCTAAAACTTTGGCTGCTGGCAATTTGTGACTTTGAAACTGTCATTTCTCTAGAAAGGTATGTTTTCCTTTTCATATTTATTGATTTCATAACAAGATTTCACTTTCTCATTTTTTTTTAGAACTATTACTTTGGCTTATGTAAATATTGGCCTCATACATCTGCTACACCTGGATAACTACACGGAAGCTATTTGGCAATTTTCTGAGGCTATTAGAATTGATCCTTTATGTATTCAAAGCTATCTTTGTCGGGCGGAAACCTATTTTAAGGTATTTAAGGCTCGAGAACCTTGATTTTTTTATAGGAGCTAAATTTCTGTTTCTCACTCAACAGTTGCATAAATTGAAAAAGGCAGTAAATGAATTGTCTCGTGCTATCCACCTTCAGCCAGATGGAATCCAATTATACATAAGAAGGTATGAGCATAGAAACTGAATTCTTCTTGGGATGCTTAGAATCAAAATCGATTATTTCTTCCAGAGGACAATATCTTCTTATGATGAAATATTATGATCTTGCAAAGTTTACTATTTATCAAATAGCAGAAATGGACAAAGGTAAGTATAATTAATTATAACTTTTAAGAAATAAAGATATTGATAAACTTTCCTTCCCTTTTAGGTCTCAGTGAGTTGAGTCCTATGCAGCAAGCCCTTATTTATTCATTTTGTGAAAACCATGACAAGGCCATTGAGGTCTTGGACGGAATCAGCTGGAATAGAGCTGAGATGACCATGTGTGCTCTATTAGCAAAAGTTCAAATGAAGGCCAAGAGAACCAAGGTGAAAAGTCCTCTGAGTAATGTTTACTAAACCTTGCCCCCTCCCTGCTTTTTTATCATTATAGGAAGCTGTGGAAGTGCTTAAGAAGGCTTTGGATGCCATTTCTCATTCTGATAAAGGACCAGATGCCACAGCAATTTCAGCAGACTGTCTGTATAACTTGGGTCTTTGTTACATGGAGGAAGGCAATTTACAAATGGTATTTCGTGTATTTAGGAGTATAGATTATTTATGGTTTGCATTTTGACAATATGCTCCTGTAGGCTTTTGATTCTTTTACAAAAGCTGTGAAAGCAAATCCAGATTTTGCAGAAAGCTTTTATCAGCGAGGGCTTTGTAAAGTGAAACTCCACAAGGATAGCTCGATTCTGGATTTTAATCGTGCAATTACCCTCAATCCAAAACATTACCAGGTATTTAAACAGATGTTTTTAGTGAGTTGGAATGGTTATGTACGAGAATGTCTTTTTTTCACAGGAGATGCATACTGGAGGACTTGGGGTAAAGTATTACCATATCTACAACTTGTTTTCCATTCCTGCTTTCTCTCTCTCTCTCTGAATAGGCATATTTAAGCCGAGTAGCATTCTATGGTTTAAAAGGCAGGTATTCCAAAGCAATCTTGAATTGTAACAAGGCTATTAAAATTTACCCTGAAAGCGTACGTGCCTATCTCTACAGAGGAGTTCTGAAATACTACAACAAGGTAGGGCCATTTCCTGCCTGGTTTACCGAAATCCTTTCTCACATAATTACTTTTTTCTTTTTAGACTTATAAGCTAGCAATTACAGATTTAACTACAGCTATCAGCATGGACAAAAATAGTTATACAGCATTTTATAACAGAGCATTATGTTACACCAAGATAAGGGAACTTCAAATGGTAAGATGACCATTTTAGTAAACAATGTGTTTGTTGAATCTATGTTACAAATGATTATTTTTAGGCATTAACAGATTATGGAATTGTGCTGCTTCTTGATGCTACAGAAACTGTAAAACTAAATACCTTCCTTAATCGTGGACTCATCTACGTAGAACTAGGCCAGTATGGCTTTGCACTAGAGGTAAGCCTTCCTGTTGTGTAACCCACTTGATTAAAATTAACAAAAGCTTATAACATTATTTCAGGATTTTAAACAAGCTGCACTGATAAGCCGGACTAACGGGAGCCTTTGTCACGCCACTGCCATGTGCCATCACAGGTATGGAGTGCAATTGATGTCAAAGTGGAATCCAGAAGGCATCAATATTTTTATTTATTTGCAGAATTAATGAGTTTGAAGAAGCTGTCAATTTCTTTACTTGGGCTCTTAAAATTAACCCATGTTTTCTGGATGCTTATGTTGGACGGGGAAATTCTTACATGGAATACGGTCATGATGAAGCCACCAAGCAAGCACAGAAAGACTTTCTGAAAGCACTGCATATTAATCCAGCATACATAAAAGCCAGAATTAGTTTTGGCTATAATTTGCAGGTAATATAGCAACATTTTGAGCATTAAAAGCATCCTACTTCGTGTAATTGGAAAATTATTTTAGGCCCAAGGAAAATTCCAGAAAGCTTGGAACCACTTTACCATTGCCATAGATACTGATCCAAAGAACTACCTAGCCTATGAAGGAAGAGCTGTGGTCTGTCTTCAGATGGGTAATAATTTTGCTGCAATGCAGGATATTAATGCTGCCATGAAGGTAAAAACCATCTTAGATTATATTATTATTAGCAATGTTAAATAATCATAATATTATACTGCAGATCAGTACTACAGCAGAATTCTTAACAAATCGTGGGGTGATTCATGAGTTTATGGGCCACAAACAGAATGCAATGAAAGACTACCAAGATGCAATTACTCTAAACCCCAAGTACTCGCTGGCTTACTTTAATGCAGGAAATATCTACTTTCACCACAGGCAGTTTTCCCAGGTAATGTGAGTTTTACTTAACGCTTTCTTTTTTTAAAATATATCATTATCTTCATATTTTGTAGGCCAGTGACTACTTCTCAAAAGCTTTAAAATTTGATCCAGAAAATGAATATGTTCTCATGAATCGAGCTATTACAAATACAATATTAAAGAAATATGAAGAAGCAAAAGAAGATTTTGCAAATGTAATTGAAAGCTGTCCCTTTTGGGCTGCAGTATATTTTAATAGAGCACATTTCTACTACTGCTTAAAGCAATATGAACTAGCTGAGGAAGACCTTAATAAAGGTACACTTTTGGTAATTATTCTGGTAAGATTATTAAATATATCTTGATTTTTTTTCTTTTGCAGCCCTGTCTTTGAAGCCTAATGATGCTCTAGTATATAATTTTAGAGCAAAAGTTCGTGGTAAAATAGGTCTGATTGAGGAAGCTATGGCTGACTATAACCAAGCACTTGATCTTGAAGACTATGCCTCAGTTATATGATTACATAGACTGTGGTTGCTATAGTAGTTTACACAGCTGTTCTCTCTGAAACGGAAACATATTTGTTGTCTAAAAGGTTCTACCATTTTCATTATTGTATTCGTTATGCTTAGTCTTCCATATAACCTTCTATGCATTTTAATAAAATGTTTGTTATACATTAATTATAAAACATATATCATTTGCTGCATATTTGGAATACCTTGAGAACTGAATTTTTCCAAGGTTGCAGAATCTCAAGGAAAATGTTTCTTAAGGAATTAAATAGGAATGTCTCTTAACATTTAAAATATTTTCTTTAATTCTTTTTGAAATAATACTATACATTGTAGAAAAAGTGTCACTGACCTTTTCATCAATCCTTGCTGACAATGTATTAAACAGTATACAGATTAAAAAATAAACCGATGACTATAAAAAACTGAACTCAAGTACAACCCTTCTCTTTTCCTTTAAAC